AAATGTTGAGATTACAGGCGTGAGCCACCGCACCCGGCCCTTTTTCTTTTTTTCTGTAGCCTAGGCTGGAGTGCTGTGACGTGATCACGGTTTACTGCAGCAGCGACCTTCTGGGCTCAAGCGATCTTCCTGCCTCAGCCTCCCGAGTAGCTGAGACCACAAGTGCTCACTGCTGCTCCCCTAATTTTTAACTTTTTTTTTTTTTTTTTTGTAGCGATGCGGTTTCACTATGGTGTCCAGGCTGGTCTGCAACTCCCGGGCTCAAGCGATCCTCCCGCCCCGCCTCTCAAAGTGCTGGGAAGGTCCCTTCCAGGCTTAAGCAGCGATAATGGTTTTCAAGTTAAAAACAAAGGTAACCAAGGAAAAAGTTTTCTCTGAATACCGAGATAAATTAGGGAAATCGCCAGAGACTGTGGTGCTGAGGAAACACTACTGAATTATACCACACAGACCGGAGCGATGCTGGTCCAAAGGGCAACCGGACGGCTTAAAAGCGGGGCGGGGGAACGCTTAGAGCCCGTAGAGGGACACGGAGGCGCTGGGTGAAGAGTCAGGGATACGCAGGCTTCGAAACCCCCTCGGCCGCTCCACCCAGGGGGAAAGTCCAGCGAAAGGCGGCAGCAGATCTTAGGGAGCAACTCCCGGCGTCAGAGAGGCGGTACTGGCAGCCGGTTATGGAAGAATCCGGAACCAAGGCACTGGGCGCGGTGAGGCCGTGGGCGCAGAGTCCGAGAATCAACAGCTGTGGCTGGCCTCCCCGCGCCCAGAGCGAAATTAAGGGCATGCCCCCAGCAGCTGACTCAGTCGGCGTGGCGCTTCCCCCAACGTCTGCCGTGCCCCCGCCGCGGGAAGTAGTCCCCGGCCGCGCCGACTCCAAAGGAAACCGAGGGAGGGTGCCCCGAGTCAGCGCGTGGGTCCCGGCAGCGGCGATCGCGCAGCCAATCCCTGGAAAGGAGGGCGTGGCTATATCGGCCCCGTGGATCCCTCCGCCCGCGCTTGTTGTGCTGAGGCCGAGGGAGTCGCCATTTTGGATGGTGAACCCTGAAGTCGGTGTCTGCTGCGTTCACGGCAGGATTCGGTTAGGTGAGTGTGGCATCCTCGGCGTCAGAGGTCTCGAAAATAGTCATTGTGCTTCTTCTGTTTCTAGGAGGAACAGCACAGCATGCTGGGCTCTGGATTTAAAGCTGAGCGCTTAAGAGTGAATTTGAGATTAGTCATAAATCGCCTTAAACTATTGGAGAAAAAGAAAAGTGAGTAGTGTACTTTTTTTCCCCAAAAATAAGCTGTGAGATCGGAGTGGGATTTGTGTCTTAGCGGAACTGGCCCAGAAAGCAAGGAAGGAGATTGCTGACTATCTGGCTGCTGGGAAAGATGAACGAGCTCGGATCCGTGTGGAGCACATTATCCGGGAAGACTACCTCGTGGAGGCCATGGAGATCCTGGAGCTGTACTGTGACCTGCTGCTGGCTCGGTTTGGCCTTATCCAGTCTATGAAGTAAGATATTTTGATTCAGAGACCTAAATCATAGAATGTTATATTAATTTTTTTCCTTGATTAGGGAACTAGATTCTGGTCTGGCTGAATCTGTGTCTACATTGATCTGGGCTGCTCCTCGACTCCAGTCAGAAGTGGCTGAGTTGAAAATAGTGAGTACAAGTAGTTTCAGTGATGTCTGTAGCTATTTTTATTTGCTGTCCTTTTTCTTTTTAGGTTGCTGATCAGCTCTGTGCCAAGTATAGCAAGGAATATGGCAAGCTATGTAGGACCAACCAGATTGGAACTGTGAATGACAGGGTAATGAACATACTTGGTAAACATGAAGGCAGTGCATCTTAGCCCTGGGTCTTTTTACTTACAGCTAATGCACAAGCTGAGTGTGGAAGCCCCACCCAAAATCCTGGTGGAGAGATACCTGATTGAAATTGCAAAGAATTACAACGTACCCTATGAACCTGACTCTGTGGTCATGGTAAGTTTATCCCAGAATACAAAGAAAAATGAGTTAATGACCTGGGTTTCTCTTTTTTTCTCAGGCAGAAGCTCCTCCTGGGGTAGAGACAGATCTTATTGATGTTGGATTCACAGATGATGTGAAGAAAGGAGGCCCTGGAAGAGGAGGGAGTGGTGGCTTCACAGCACCAGTTGGTGGACCTGATGGAACGGTGCCAATGCCCATGCCCATGCCCATGCCTATGCCATCTGCAAATACGCCTTTCTCATATCCACTGCCAAAGGGACCAGTAAGTATATATAAGTGTGGATGTAAGCTTTAGTGTCTCTGATGTTGCCTTTCTCCTCTTACAGTCAGATTTCAATGGACTGCCAATGGGGACTTATCAGGCCTTTCCCAATATTCATCCACCTCAGATACCAGCAACTCCCCCATCGTATGAATCTGTAAGTGCCTGAGCCTCTTTTATAAGCAACAGTGTCTCCTCTGGTAACAATCTTTGTGTTTCAGGTAGATGACATTAATGCTGATAAGAATATCTCTTCTGCACAGATTGTTGGTGAGTAGTATCAATCAGAAACCTGCAGAGCTATTTGTAACGTTGTGCTCCTTGCCCTAATTAGGTCCTGGACCCAAGCCAGAAGCCTCTGCAAAGCTTCCTTCCAGACCTGCAGATAACTATGACAACTTTGTCCTACCAGAGTTGCCATCTGTGCCAGACACACTACCAACTGCATCTGCTGGTGCCAGCACCTCAGCATCTGAAGACATTGACTTTGATGATCTTTCCCGGAGGTTTGAAGAGCTGAAAAAGAAAACATAGGTCTCTTAAACCAGGCAACTTTCACGTTTTGGGAGTTGAGACTGAGCAATTTCTCCTTGTAACAAAGAATCTCCATGAAATTCTGTTTCATCTGTTAACCGTCACTCAGCACAACACTCCCTCTGGGCTCTCTTCCTGCTCCTCCAGATTCTGCTGCTTTCCAGTTCTCTGTTGATCCTGAGACTAACAATTGGAGACTGAGGCCAGAGCAACTGGCTCCTGGCAGCTGTGCTTGTCCGTTTCCTGTCAGAGTGATCCCAGGTTTCCTCCTGGCCCGTCCCATGGTCCCTCCACAGGAGTGTGAGAGGATGGGGGAAGCACTGTGGGAAGACCACCAAAGATGGCTGGACAGTGGGAGAGAGCACGTTGTGAAGCATCCCAGCCTCGTGTTGAGGTTCCAGACTTAGAAACAGACCCCTCTGTACAGGGGGATTGTGGTGAGTGAGAATCAAGGCCACCTTGTGTGTTTTCTCACTCTCGAATGCAAGTGGGAGAGGGAAAATGACTCGGGACGCCATTGTAACGGTTCCTGGAAGCTGGGCCCTCTCATTGGCATATACAGTACTCCTCGCTGCAGGGCACTGTCCCACCGGGATCCAGTTGCAAAGTTTGTCTTGACAGTTGAAGGCCTCGCTTAGTTGTACTGGATTCTCAGGGAGCCCTCTGTGGCCTTTTGCTTTGCGTGCTGTTTCCCTTGTACCAGAGGGCGGCACCGTGGAAATTCTGTTTTCCCTGTAGCATATTGTGTTGGATTGCATTACTGGCAGAGAAAGGACAAGGTGCCATTCAAGTCCTAGGGTGGGCTTCCAGCTGCCTTAATAGAAGTACTCAAGTCTTTTGGGTAGTGAGCTGGAAAGCCTACAGGAAAAGAGGGGTACCTGTTTTCATTTGAAAACTTTGATTCATGGAACCTTTAAAACTAATCTCAGAAAAATTTTTGGTGCCCATGCAGCTGTAGTTGTTCACTGCTTTCCTGGATGGATGGGACTCTTATGTCATAACTTCTGTTACTCCTTTGGCCCATAGCTAAGGTCATCCTTCCCCACAGGGGTGGCTTTGGGATTGGATGATACAGCTTTTGCTTCTGTGTAGTATACCTGTACATACTTGTTTCAGGCAGCCTTTCTTTAATGTTTTCAGTTGGTTTGTATTCTGTAGCTCAGTAGCTGCTAATAAAGTTAAAGATCCTGTGTCCTGCTTTCTCTACTGTTTGGTCAGATGATGAAGTATAAATCTGGATTTTAGTGGAGAATATTTTAACCAAGTGATCCATGTAAACCAGCCCTTAGTTTCAGGATTCCTGGAGCAGTACAGAGCTCATTTTGATCTCTGTATTTAGATAGCCCAGATAGCATCTGTGAATTTCCTTGGTCTTCCTCAGTGGCAGGGCTCCGCATCTGCCATGCCTCATCCTTGGATGTTTATTTTTAGTAAGTTGCAGTGAGCTCACTTCTGACTGCTTCATTTCCCGCAGCCATCCTGGGCCATGGGTGGTGAGTTCTGTTACTTGCTGCTTGGCAGCAGAGCTAGTTTGTCTCGTAGTATTCTTGCATTGTTAATCCTATCTTGACAGTGCCAAGATCCATAAGAACTTGGGACCAAGGGGATTTTGATTCCTAACTTACAGAATTAAAAACAAAGTATATTATAATTTTAAAGCTATGCCATGCAAAGATAAGTAGTAATACGCTAATAAATACTAAGCCAAGTAGGAGATAACAGGATTAAGGTAGTTCATCTAAAACTTCAGTGTCACTGCCCACTGCTGTCGTGGCTGCTTGCTCAGATGAGGTTTTTTGGGGCCAACTGATTCCTAACAAATTTGAGAGCTTCTGTAGCAGTGTATCTATTAGTGCAGCTTCTTTCTGAGTATTGAAGACAAAAAGAGAAAAGTGAGAAAATTGAAATTACTGCTAATAGTGGAGTAAAAAAAGTACCAAAGATTTTTAAAAAATTAGTAAATGTAAAGATACTATTTCTTTAATAATTTGCAGTCAGGCATTGGAGTGTTTCCACTAATGGTTGCGAGCCAACTATTTATAGGACAATGGCTATAGAATATTATGTAGTCTTATAAATTGGGTTTCCTAGGAAGATAGCTGGCAGAGCTTTTGAAACTAATAAAGGGAATATGATACTGTGCATTATAAATTATGTCAGCCCGTCATCTTAGGGGCAGTTACAGTGGAGCTTTCCCAGTGATATAACAGCATGCTAGTTTATCTTTTAGTTACCTACCTTAAGCGACTTTCTTTCTTTTCCAAAGGCCATGAGAATGGCCGAAACGAAAAGATTAATTACCACAAGTACCATCAAGATGACACTGGTGAGGATCAGAAAGGTGCCCAGGACTGGGTCTAAAGCGAAAACCTGGGAAAACAATAAGAACACTTGCAGTGACTGACAATTTAGTTTATACTTTACAAACATAAGCTATATGCTAGTGTTTGGGATCTTATCAGAAGAAAAGCTTATCCGAAGGAAACTTAGGGAGAGAGTCAAAAGATAATAAGAAGGAAAATACTTTTAAATGGACAGAAGAGCAGGAATGACTCATTTTAAGGAGGTTAAGATAATTGTGACTGCAGGGCTTTCACAAGAAAACAGGTGAGTTGCAGTGGAATTGGAAATGATTCAAATGTCACATGAGTTTTGGCAAAAAATACATCTAATCATGGAAGCTAAAAGTGGGAGGGGGGTAAGCAAACACTGAAAGATTAAATGCATACCAGAAATGAGAATGCACACTGTCTCTGCCATATCAAGAAACTACAACCCTAAACACAGGAGCATTCCAATAAAAGTTAACAGGTTGGCCACAGAAAACTGGCTTTTTAGTATTTTTTTTTTTCCATTGTCATTTTTAAAGGTACAAGCATTGAGTTCTGCCATTCTTTACTTTTCTGCATACATAAATATCAAGTTCTGGGCTTATTGGAATGGTTCCCATAACAAAAACTGTTGTTTAAAATTTAGATGTTCTTTTTCAACAAATGGTATTTATTTTCCCTTGGTATTGGCCCATTCATTGTTGCCACTAGGGCACTGTTTAAAAATATCCCAACAGAGGGGTTGATTACAGTCAATGCCACCCTGATGGAAATCTATATGGCAAAATATTTTCAAGCACCAAACTGTTTTACCTACTTAAAAATGATTATTATAACAATTTCAGGTCAACCAGATAATGTGGGCAATCTCTGAGTTTGTGATACAAGACTTATTTCCAATAAGTTTATTTTTATGTACAATTTTACTGTTTATTTTTTGTTTGCTCTATTTGTTTTTTAATGTTTTTTACTTTATGTTTACTGTATTTTTATGTACAATTACATCCAAAGCAGAAAAGTTCCTTTTTTATCCCCAAAAGGAGGTGTCAGCAAAAATTTGTTACTCTGATTACTTCCTTCACAGCTTT